GCTCTAAGATTGAGGCCACATGACTCAGGCCATTATAAACCCTAATGCAGAGCCCTGAAGAGGGAGAGCATTTGGAAGGGGATAGGGAAGCACATAAAGATGATATGCTCAGCTTTACTGTCGTTGGGCAGAAAACTCTCTAGTGGGCTTGAGAGGGGGAACTGATTTTAAGGAGGGCTGAATAGTTTGGGAACCTACTTAATGCAACCATAGTCTGTATTTTTAAAATCCTCACATTTCACTACAGATTTGGGTTTTAGTGTCTTGGCATAAATAGGGCCTTAATATAAATTCTTAGTTTTCTGGAGACATGGTAGAGGTCAGATATCAAGATTTCATAGGCAAACAAAACATGCTATATATGTAAAAAATGTATATACACACACAGCCTTTTGCTAAACTGAAAGAAAGTAAAAATTCAAAGCAGTCAAGGGGTTGAAAGATGGATTGGGTATGGACTTTTCTTCATCTATGTCAATTTTTGAAATCTCTCTCCCATCTCCACCATTCCCTTTGTTAATTGTCCTTGCTTACATTTAAAGGAAGGGAATTAGATCATCAAACAGGTCACTCACACCTACCTCTAACTTCACACACCTTGGTCAATGTGAAACAAGCTTGAACTGGTTATATGCTTCCCCACCATTTTTATTTATTGTAAGCTACTTTAAAAATTTTAGACAATGTTGTAATAAAAATATACACCTTTTTCCCCCATTATCCCTGGTCTTCTGGTGAAGCAAGCAGTGTAATCAATGATTCTTATGTGTGAGGAGCAACTCCAAGTAGAGGCGTTCATGTCCCTAATGCTTTTTTATTTTTCCTCATCAGCAAATTTAAACTACAACTTTATCCTGATCCCACTGCTGCTCTTTGCCTCTTCTCCCCCCAGCCCTTCCACATTTACCAGCCTCCTCCCTACCTCCTCCCAGCCTTTCCCTTTGCCCTCCCCTTTCTTCTAGCCCCTCCTCCCAGTTGAGTCAGTGGCTTGAAACTTTTAAAAGCTCTGTGCTCCAAGTTACAAAAAAGCTTTTACGAGGTATCAGCACTTTTCTTTCATTAGGGGGAAGGCGTGAGGAAAGTACCAAACAGCAGCGGAGTTTTAAACTTTAAATAGACAGGTCTGAGTGCCTGAACTTGCCTTTTCATTTTACTTCATCCTCCAAGGAGTTCAATCACTTGGCGTGACTTCACTACTTTTAAGCAAAAGAGTAAGTTTTTAAAAAATGAGAACACGTTACCTTGATCCTTGAATTGTCTCTTTGTTTCTTTCAGGTGGTGCCCAGGCAACATGGGTGACTGGAGCGCCTTAGGCAAACTCCTTGACAAGGTTCAAGCCTACTCAACTGCTGGAGGGAAGGTGTGGCTGTCAGTACTTTTCATTTTCCGAATCCTGCTGCTGGGGACAGCGGTTGAGTCAGCCTGGGGAGATGAGCAGTCTGCCTTTCGTTGTAACACTCAGCAACCTGGTTGTGAAAATGTCTGCTATGACAAGTCTTTCCCAATCTCTCATGTGCGCTTCTGGGTCCTGCAGATCATATTTGTGTCTGTACCCACACTCTTGTACCTGGCTCATGTGTTCTATGTGATGCGAAAGGAAGAGAAACTGAACAAGAAAGAGGAAGAACTCAAGGTTGCCCAAACTGATGGTGTCAATGTGGACATGCACTTGAAGCAGATTGAGATAAAGAAGTTCAAGTACGGTATTGAAGAGCATGGTAAGGTGAAAATGCGAGGGGGGTTGCTGCGAACCTACATCATCAGTATCCTCTTCAAGTCTATCTTTGAGGTGGCCTTCTTGCTGATCCAGTGGTACATCTATGGATTCAGCTTGAGTGCTGTTTACACTTGCAAAAGAGATCCCTGCCCACATCAGGTGGACTGTTTCCTCTCTCGCCCCACGGAGAAAACCATCTTCATCATCTTCATGCTGGTGGTGTCCTTGGTGTCCCTGGCCTTGAATATCATTGAACTCTTCTATGTTTTCTTCAAGGGCGTTAAGGATCGGGTTAAGGGAAAGAGCGACCCTTACCATGCGACCAGTGGTGCGCTGAGCCCTGCCAAAGACTGTGGGTCTCAAAAATATGCTTATTTCAATGGCTGCTCCTCACCAACCGCTCCCCTCTCGCCTATGTCTCCTCCTGGGTACAAGCTGGTTACTGGCGACAGAAACAATTCTTCTTGCCGCAATTACAACAAGCAAGCAAGTGAGCAAAACTGGGCTAATTACAGTGCAGAACAAAATCGAATGGGGCAGGCGGGAAGCACCATCTCTAACTCCCATGCACAGCCTTTTGATTTCCCCGATGATAACCAGAATTCTAAAAAACTAGCTGCTGGACATGAATTACAGCCACTAGCCATTGTGGACCAGCGACCTTCAAGCAGAGCCAGCAGTCGTGCCAGCAGCAGACCTCGGCCTGATGACCTGGAGATCTAGATACAGGCTTGAAAGCATCAAGATTCCACTCAATTGTGGAGAAGAAAAAAGGTGCTGTAGAAAGTGCACCAGGTGTTAATTTTGATCCGGTGGAGGTGGTACTCAACAGCCTTATTCATGAGGCTTAGAAAACACAAAGACATTAGAATACCTAGGTTCACTGGGGGTGTATGGGGTAGATGGGTGGAGAGGGAGGGGATAAGAGAGGTGCATGTTGGTATTTAAAGTAGTGGATTCAAAGAACTTAGATTATAAATAAGAGTTCCATTAGGTGATACATAGATAAGGGCTTTTTCTCCCCGCAAACACCCCTAAGAATGGTTCTGTGTATGTGAATGAGCGGGTGGTAATTGTGGCTAAATATTTTTGTTTTACCAAGAAACTGAAATAATTCTGGCCAGGAATAAATACTTCCTGAACATCTTAGGTCTTTTCAACAAGAAAAAGACAGAGGATTGTCCTTAAGTCCCTGCTAAAACATTCCATTGTTAAAATTTGCACTTTGAAGGTAAGCTTTCTAGGCCTGACCCTCCAGGTGTCAATGGACTTGTGCTACTATATTTTTTTATTCTTGGTATCAGTTTAAAATTCAGACAAGGCCCACAGAATAAGATTTTCCATGCATTTGCAAATACGTATATTCTTTTTCCATCCACTTGCACAATATCATTACCATCACTTTTTCATCATTCCTCAGCTACTACTCACATTCATTTAATGGTTTCTGTAAACATTTTTAAGACAGTTGGGATGTCACTTAACATTTTTTTTTTGAGCTAAAGTCAGGGAATCAAGCCATGCTTAATATTTAACAATCACTTATATGTGTGTCGAAGAGTTTGTTTTGTTTGTCATGTATTGGTACAAGCAGATACAGTATAAACTCACAAACACAGATTTGAAAATAATGCACATATGGTGTTCAAATTTGAACCTTTCTCATGGATTTTTGTGGTGTGGGCCAATATGGTGTTTACATTATATAATTCCTGCTGTGGCAAGTAAAGCACACTTTTTTTTTCTCCTAAAATGTTTTTCCCTGTGTATCCTATTATGGATACTGGTTTTGTTAATTATGATTCTTTATTTTCTCTCCTTTTTTTAGGATATAGCAGTAATGCTATTACTGAAATGAATTTCCTTTTTCTGAAATGTAATCATTGATGCTTGAATGATAGAATTTTAGTACTGTAAACAGGCTTTAGTCATTAATGTGAGAGACTTAGAAAAAATGCTTAGAGTGGACTATTAAATGTGCCTAAATGAATTTTGCAGTAACTGGTATTCTTGGGTTTTCCTACTTAATACACAGTAATTCAGAACTTGTATTCTATTATGAGTTTAGCAGTCTTTTGGAGTGACCAGCAACTTTGATGTTTGCACTAAGATTTTATTTGGAATGCAAGAGAGGTTGAAAGAGGATTCAGTAGTACACATACAACTAATTTATTTGAACTATATGTTGAAGACATCTACCAGTTTCTCCAAATGCCTTTTTTAAAACTCATCACAGAAGATTGGTGAAAATGCTGAGTATGACACTTTTCTTCTTGCATGCATGTCAGCTACATAAACAGTTTTGTACAATGAAAATTACTAATTTGTTTGACATTCCATGTTAAACTACGGTCATGTTCAGCTTCATTGCATGTAATGTAGACCTAGTCCATCAGATCATGTGTTCTGGAGAGTGTTCTTTATTCAATAAAGTTTTAATTTAGTATAAACATAGCTTCTATATTCCGTGTGATTTGTTTCCCCTG